AGAAATGCAAAGTAGTATTATTCATCTGATGCAGAAATAAGTGAATTTGTGCTATTTAAATCCTGAAGTGCAGGGATGCTAAATATACATAAGATCTGAATATTAATATAATTGAGTATTTTTTTTGTAGAAATAGGAGTTGCTCTAGCCTGTCCCTTTTACTCCTCTCCACCCTACTCCCCACAAGAGTCAAGAACTTTTGTGCTCTGTTCCCTTCCTTTATCATTTGCTCTTCTTCTTTCTTCAGTCTTGAGTGCTCGGCAGTTGATTCCTGTGCTTGGGTTCCCTAAAACTGTATATATATATATACACATATATAAATCAAAGCGTGTTCTTCCCCTCACTCCGGGTTCTTCTAGCTGTGGGTGTCACCCACATAGCGCTGAAACAACGAACAAGGGAGCATTGTCCTCGGCTAGTGGGCGCCTGGTCCATGTGGCAGCTCAAACCCAGGAATTGTGGGGTCTAATCGAGGTGGTTAGATGAGGCTCCTCGTTTTCGGGAATGGTGGTCCGCAAGGTCTTCTCGAGGCCCCTCTACACACTCCCCAACTTAGGTCACAATTTATGTATCTGTCTGGTTAAAGCTTCGTATTAGAAAGGGAGGGAACCCAAAGTATCTTTTCTCTTCGGGGTCTCAACCGGCCAACCACCACGTTTTTAGGCCGACCTGGGAGGCAGGGGGAACGCAACAGACTGCGAAGTCCTTAAGGAAGAATCTAAACAAGTCCGCCGTTTGCTGTTTGGGAGTGCGATACAAAATGAATATGTACGCAGGTGGAACGTAGACTGCAGATTTTGAGCCAGCGGCGTTTCTGCCGAAATCCTGGCAAATTCCGGTAGAAGTCGGCTGCAGGAGGCGGAGGAGGAGACTAAAAAACCAGAAAACAACCAGCAAACCAGCTAGGCAGAGCTGAGCGGAGAAGCTCCAGAGCCTTTTAAAGAGACTCTCGTCACATGACACCCCCAACCCCGACCCCCAGCCGGCGCGCCTCCGCCCTCGGGTGGCGGGGCCGCCTGGCGTCACTTCCGTCCAGACCGGAACCCAAGATGGCTGCGCTGTTGCTGAGGTGACTTCAGTGGGACTGGGAGTTGGTGCCTGCGGCCCTCCGGAGATCTGAACTGGCCCCTCACGTTTTGCTGATAACTGTTTATCCTGTGCCTGGGCAGGGAAAGGACCCATGGGTGTGGAGGCCAAGCGCTCGGGGATCCTAGAGACCCCTTTTCCCGTCCCCCCCAGCCGCTCCGGTGCGCTCCGTAGGGCTTCGGGGTCACTGACTTCGTATCGAGGGGCCCTCGGCTCTCGCCCCTTCTGTTTTCCCCACCTCCTCTAGTACTTCTAACGCAAATTGCTCTCGGGCCTGCACCCAGAGCCGAGCTCTGAGAAAATAACTTCAAGGTCAGCCACCCATGGGTCCTACGATTTCGAGAGCGTATTTAGACATTTAGCTTCGGAGAGAGAGATCTTCGTGTATTTTGCCTTTGCTTCGAATGCCTTCAGACACTAGCTGCTCCCACCGTGAGTGGGCGCTGTCTGGGTTCCCAGCGGGCGTGTATTGATTTTTGATTCTCTTATCTTGCAGACACGTTGGTCGTCATTGCCTCCGAGCCCACTTTAGCCCTCAGCTCTGTATCAGAAAGTAAGTTTCTAAGTCTGGAGATTATTTATTTAAGTTATTTTCAAACGGTCTGGTTTTATTTTAGTGCTGTTCCTTTGGGAACCACGGCCAAAGAAGAGATGGAGCGGTTCTGGAATAAGAATATAGGTTCAAACCGTCCTCTGTCTCCCCACATTACTATCTACAGGTAAGGAAGGATTCTGGAGCCAGAGAATCTAGTTTTAAAATTGTCTTTGTGTGTTTCTTTACAGTTGGTCTCTTCCCATGGCGATGTCCATCTGCCACCGTGGCACTGGTATTGCTTTGAGTGCAGGTATGTATATGTGTTTTTACACACACATATGTAGCTGTGACAAGCTACTTGGTTTTCTCCTCAGGGGTCTCTCTTTTTGGCATGTCGGCCCTGTTACTCCCTGGGAACTTTGAGTCTTATTTGGAACTTGTGAAGTCCCTGTGTCTGGGGCCAGCACTGATCCACACAGCTAAGTTTGCACTTGTCTTCCCTCTCATGTATCATACCTGGAATGGGATCCGACACTTGGTAAGTTAATTCGGGATTTGCACATTTTCTCTATTCCTTTTTTTTTTTTTTGCTTTGTCCACAGATGTGGGACCTAGGAAAAGGCCTGAAGATTCCCCAGCTATACCAGTCTGGAGTGGTTGTCCTGGTTCTTACTGTGTTGTCCTCTATGGGGCTGGCAGCCATGTGAAGAAAGGAGGCTCCCAGCATCATCTTCCTACACATTATTACATTCACCCATCTTTCTGTTTGTCATTCTTATCTCCAGCCTGGGAAAAGTTCTCCTTATTTGTTTAGATCCTTTTGTATTTTCAGATCTCCTTGGAGCAGTAGAGTACCTGGTAGACCATAATAGTGGAAAAGGGTCTAGTTTTCCCCTTGTTTCTAAAGATGAGGTGGCTGCAAAAACTCCCCTTTTTTGCCCACAGCTTGCCTACTCTCGGCCTAGAAGCAGTTATTCTCTCTCCATATTGGGCTTTGATTTGTGCTGAGGGTCAGCTTTTGGCTCCTTCTTCCTGAGACAGTGGAAACAATGCCAGCTCTGTGGCTTCTGCCCTGGGGATGGGCCGGGTTGGGGGGTGGGTTGGTGAGGCTTTGGGTGCCACTGCCTGTGGGTTGCTGGCTTAAAGGACAATTCTCTTCATTGGTGAGAGCCCAGGCCATTAACACCTACACAGTGTTATTGAAAGAAGAGAGGTGGGGGTGGAGGGGAATTAGTCTGTCCCAGCTAGAGGGAGATAAAGAGGGCTAGTTAGTTCTTGGAGCAGCTGCTTTTGAGGAGAAAATATATAGCTTTGGACACGAGGAAGATCTAGAAAATTATCATTGAACATATTAATGGTTATTTCTTTTTCTTGGATTTCCAGAAAAGCCTCTTAATTTTATGCTTTCTCATCGAAGTAATGTACCCTTTTTTTCTGAAACTGAATTAAATACTCATTTTATCTTTGACTCTCCTTGAAATCTAGAGAAACCAAGAAAATGGCTGTTGGGAA